ATCAGAAAAAAATATTAAAAAGTAGGAATATCAACAAAGAGATAACAGAAATTCTGGAGTGGAAAACTACAATGATAAAAATTTAAAAATCACCAGAGGGATTTAAGAGTATATTTGCACACACAGAAAAAGTCATGAGCTTGAAGATAAGAAAATGGAAAATATTGATTCTGAGAAACAGATAAAAAATGAGCAGAGACTAAGGAATCTGTGGGACATCATCAAATAGACCAACATTCATATTCTACAAGGATAAATTATGCTGTTAAAAACTTTACCTTTCTTTCCTTTCACCTTTCTTTCTTCCTCCCTCCCCCTCCTCCTCCTTTTTACTTTTCTTCCTCTTCCTTTCTCTTCTTCTTTCTCTCCTTCATTATCCCTTTTGCTCTGTTTCTCTTTCTCCCTTTCTTTTTTCTTTTCTTTCAATTTTCTCAATTACTAAGAGATGTTTAAATACCCTTACCATGTTAGTAGATATGGTTATTTCTCCCTTTAGTTCTCTTTTGAGATTTATAGTCACTCTAAGTAAAGAGATAACCCAAACATAAGCCTCACAAACAGGCTTCCATACCGTTCTTAATTTGGTCCTGTAATTCTTCATGTCTGTATTAACCTTCTGATGCTTTTAAGGATGTTTTATAACAAATTGTTTAGTTTTTTCCAATGGAATGTTTATTCTGAATTATCTAATTCATACTGTAAGTATATAGGGAGTTTAATATAAAATTATTAAATATTTGTGAAAGAATGTATTTGTGCATTTAACAAATATGTTAATCCTCAAACTGTTATTGGGCAGCTGAGCATACAGCAATAAAAATAACATAATTTTTATGTGTACAATATTTATGGAATACGTTACTGGAACAAATAAATAATTTAGTTAATAACAGGACAAAGAACAGAAATTGTATACACTATAGAGCATAGTAATGGAATAATGAATGATTAAAGTTATTAATATTAGGTAGAACATGAAGGGTATCTTTGAGAGCAGAACTCAAGGAAGCAAGCAATTCGCCTTATGAGGAAAGAGTTACCTGTGGATAAAGGAGAAACTGAAAAATTTACAAGTCAAGACTTTTTAAGCAAAAACAAAAATATGACTTTTAGTCACCAATTCAGTACAGTGAAAAAAAAGTTGAAGAAGAGATATCTTGGAAGTAAATCATGTTGTGGAAGAGCACATAGGGTTATTTAAACTGCTTATTAGTTAATACCCTCAAGATAACATCTGGGTTCTTAGCTGCACTGAGTCAAGCCAACTTACATCTTTCTTTGTCTTTGGCTGCACTTTTCCTATCACATCACACTCCAGCAATGCCAAGTTGTGCTGGCCTCCTACCTCATTTCTCCTATTTTGCCCCTGCCCCGCCGCGGCTTTTTGCGGCTTTCCGCCCCGGCCGCCGCGGCTTTTTGCCTCCGCCGCCGCTGCTTTTTGCGGCTTTTCGCCCCCGCCGCCGCGGCTTTTTGCGCCTTTTCGCGCCCGCCGCCGCCGCTGGTTTTTGCCGCCGAGGCTCTTTGCCCCCGCCGCCGCGGCTTTTTGCAGCTTTTTGCCCCCGCCGCCGTGGCTTTTTGTGTTTTGCCCCCGCTCCCGCTGCTTTTTGCCCCCTCTCAGCGGCTTTTTGTCGCCGCGGCTTTTTACCCCCGTTAGCGCGGCTTTTTGCCGCCCTAGCTTTTTGTCCCCGCCGCCGCGGCTTTTTGCAGCTTTTTGCCCCCGCCGCCGCCGCGGCTTTTTGCCTCCCGCCGCCGCGGTTTTTTTGCCCCCGCCGCCGCGGCTTTTTGCCGCCGCTGCTTTTTGCAGCTTTTTGCCCCCTGCCGCCGCGGCTCTTTCCCCTCGCCGCCTCGGCTTTCTGTGGTTTTTTGCCCCCGCTCCCGCTGCTTTTTGCCCCCGCGGCTTTTTCCCCCCGCCGCCGCGGCTTTTTGCTGCTTTTTGCCCCCGCAGCCGTGCTTTTTGCAGCTTTTTGCCCCAGCCACCGTGCCTTTTTGCCCCCGCCGCCGCGGCTTTTTGTCCCCGCCGCCGCGGTTCTGAGGGCGGGAGCGGCAGACTCGGCTGCCAGCTCTACTGGCGTCCTGGTAAGGGCACCGCCGAGGGGCGCTCCTGGTCCAGCTCTCCCGTCTCCGGGGTTCCTTGCCTAGGCGCCCGCGCCCCGGGCTCCCCGCCTTGGCCACTGTGGCCTGCATAGAGCGGCGCTGCGCGGGGAGGCTATGGGAGAGAAGAAGGAGGGCGGGGGCGGGGGTGATGGGGTGGCGCAGGGGCCGCGGCCAGCCGGACGCTGCAGCAGTGCGGGCAGCTACAGAAGCTCATCGGCATCTCCATCGGCAGCCTGCACGGGCTGCGCACCAAGTGCGCTGTGTCCAACGGCCTCACCCAGCAGGAGATACGGACCCTGGAGGTAAGGGGTTCGGGGACCCGGGCTGGGCTCGATTTCCATCTGATCCAGCCCTCTCATCTTCTAGGTGAGGCCACTGAAGGTCTGAGGGAGAACTGACTTGTCAGGAACTCCTGTTAAGGAGAATTAACAAAGTGTGGTTATTAAAGGAGAACTGAGTTGGGAGTCAGACCTGGAGGACTGCACCCTTGGTTAAGACATTATACCACCTTGAGTCTGGCCTGTTGACTGAAGGTGAGCCACTCCATCCTTGTCTGATTGTGGGGAATTATGACTTTTATTTTTATTGTTTTCATAGATACAACAGAGAAATGCATAATGTCCACTGAATTTATTAAAGTTCCAAAATCGGTCGCGCGCAGTGGCTCACGCCTGTAATCTCAATACTTCGGCAGGCCGAGGCGTGTGGATCACGAGGTCAGGAGTTGGAAACTAGCCTGACCAACATGGTGAAACCCCGTCTCTACTAAAAATACGAAAATTAGCCAGGCATGGTGGCACGCGGCTGTAATCCCCGCTACTCAGGAGGCCGAGGCAGGAGAATTGCTGGAACCTGGGAGGCAGAGGTTGCAGTGAGCGGAGATGGCACCACCGCATTCCAGCCTGGGTGAAAGAGTGAGACTCCTCCTCAAAAAAAAAAAAAAAAAAAAAAAAGTTGCAAAGTCATACTCACCTTTCTGCTCTTGTCAGACAATTAAGGGGTCATTGAATACTTCAGCCCTAATAATTTGCTTCCTAACATACATATTGCAGTGCTTATCTAATTTTAAATATCTTTTTGTTTCAACACCTAATTTTTTATTTAGATCTACCTGTATGTTTATTTTGCTCTGTATTCATTCTTTGATTTCAGAACTTCAACCTTTCTGAAGCATGTTTTCAGAGTTTCTTTTTAGTTTCTTTAGTGGAATTCTGCTGGTGGTGCTTTGTTTTTTCTCTCTAAATATGTTATTTAGCCATAGGTTGATGAATATTTTTCTTGGTTGAGAATTTCAGAATGGCATTATTATTATTAACAAATAATATTTTTTATTTTACCTTTCATTCTTTCCGATTTCAATATGATTAAAGGTAATTTGATTTTTCTAGTGCTAATTGAAATATTTTTCCCTTCCTGATTCTTTGCTATTTCTCTAGGAGATACGTAGGTGTAGGTTTATCTCCATTGTAGCTTGCTTAGCATGCATGGAATTTTTCAATATGCGGATTAGTGTCTTACAAAAGTCTAGAGAACTTTCAGCCAAAATACCATCACATATTGTCCCTTCCCAGTTCCCTTCTTCTATGAGAACACTCACTAAACACATGCTACACTTTCTCACGGTATCTTCCTTGTCTCTTCATGATTCTGTCCACATTTTGCATTTTTTTAAATTTTCTGTGATGCATTGTGAAATATTTATTAACTCTCACCATGGCCATGTCTAATCTGATGAGTTCATTTTTGAGTTTTTAATTTAAAATACTATATTTTTATACAAGCTACTTTACAAATTTTCTACATCAATTTTTTAGTCTCCTAAAATATATTCTTTTTTAAAAAAAATTTTTTAAAGCAAATGTGCTTTATAATCTAACAGTGATATTTCTACTAATGAACCTTTGTGGATCTGTTTGTACTCTTTTTCTGCTTTCCTTTCAAACGGTGGTATACCATTTCCTTGTGTACTTAGATGCCTCTGAATGACAAATATTTATTTTTCTCTGAAAATTATTTTTGTGCACTTTTGCGGATTAGTAAGAAGAAAATTTGCCAAAGAGAATTTGAATTTTTTTGTGAGTCTACTAAACGCACCACCATTCTGGGACCACATTATATTAATTCTTGGCCTAAAGGTGTTTGGACATATGTTTGGACTGCACATTTAAACAATTTTTAAATTAATTGCTGTAAATCATTAATGATTGAATTTCTTTAAATCTGTCCAATCTCAATCATTTTTATTTGCCATTTCCAGGGAATGTGAAATGGGACTAATTTACCTCTGATTCTTCTTTATACTGAGGATAGAAACTTTGGTCCTAGCTTTAGGGAGGAGCTCCTGTGTGATGCCCTATCTTAGGAAAAACTATGTATTTCTTTACTGTCCTATGTGATGTATGACAGTAGGAATCTGCACTCATTCATTTTGGTACATGTCCGTAGGGCAAAATCAGTTTCGGTGTTTAGGTATATTTTGTCTGCTCCCTGCATTCCCATGGTTTTGACCTTATATTTTACTTTTTTTTGTGAACATACCAATGCTTCAATTTTTTTCCAGTAATATAATCCACTAGACTATAAGAAAGAGAAAAATTTTGATTAAACACAAATTTCATGTTTTCCTACTCTAATTGGCTTTTATGTAAAAATACAGGTAAAATTTATTTGTGCTTTTTTGCTATTTCTATTTTGCTATTCTCTGTTTGTCTATGTCTTCTCCACGTTGACACAATTAGGGAATTTTGTACACTCTTGTGCCAACTGCTTTGATAGTAACAAAATGTATTTCTCAAACTCCTAGGTATAAAACTCAAGTATCCACAATTTAAGTTCTTTTTCCCTCATTTCTATTATGTTTCCAGTCTCAATAGAAATCGATGCCAATCCAGAAATACAAGCATTATTCTAATACTTCTCACACATTACAGATATAGATTAAATTTTCTAGATCTCCTTAAATACTATCATTTTTCACTACTTGTATCTTAACTGTTAAGTTCAACATTTTCTATAATATTAATATATTGTGAAAATTTCCTTACTTTCTTATTTGTCCCAGGTTCAATGTTTTGCAGTCTCTACCTCACCCTGTGAAGCATAAACATTGTACATGCTGTACAAATAATACATAGTTCATGTGCTTAGAGATTGCACAATTTTTATTTGGTTGACAATAGCTAATGTTTTCTTCTTCATTTTCTATTTCCTGATTTTTCTTTATTTAGCATATACTACATTATCATAAAAATAAGAACGTGTTACAAACTAAAGCAAAAGCAACCCTAGGAATAAAATACACAAATGAAATATATAAACATACAATTAGATGTACCACGTACCCTTCTAATTTATTTAGACATTTAATTTTAGTACAATTTTAATTAAAGTGTGTGTATTATCTGTCATCGTCTTAGTATTTTTTATATAACAAACTTTG